TCTGCACCCCCTCCTCACCTCCAGACCCACGGCATTGCTGCTCCTGGAACCCCAGCCGTCCCCTGTGCTCTGCTCTTCTGTTCTCCGTGTGCCCAGCTCTTCCCCCCACACCTAGGTACCCGGCCCCTCCCAGCCTTCACCTGCGCCTTTACAGAGGCCCCATCAGACCACCGGGCCCCCCACCCTCCACACGCCCACCCCGTGAAGAGACTCCCTTTCCCCTGGCTCTTCTGAATTTCTGGCATACTATACGATTTCCTTATTTTTCCTTATTTTTATTTTTTAATAGAGACGGGGTCTCACTATGTTACCCAGGCTGGTCTCGAACCCCTTGTCTCAATCAATCCTGCCTCAGCCTCCCAAAGTGCGGGCATTGCAGGCTGAGCCACCACGGCCGCCACGACCTTCTCTTCTGGAGCGTGTCGCTTTTGTAATTATGATGTAAACTCCGGGCACGCGGGGACCCTCGCGCTTCGCTCACTAATTTGTCCCCAGACCCTACTACCTGGCACAGTAGGCGCTCAATACTGTTGATTGAATAAACGACTGCTACTTTGGAAATCATGTATTATTTAAATCACATGTTTAAACGCACATAAACTTCTGAGTAGTGTTTTCTGCACACACAAGATGTCTCCAGGGGCACCAAAGAATGCATTTTCCACGTTTGTCCCTAAACGTTAATGCATAAGTAACCTTGGTCACCAACAGATGTGAGGGCACGTGACGTTCGGGCTGCGCCCTCCCCGCCCCGGCCCTGCACACAGTAGGGCCGCACCGCGCTTTGCAAACAGGTGGACTCGGCAGAGGCGCGACCGCCCTCACCGCAGAGAGCTGGGCCACCTGCAGGCTCTCAGGACACCCAAGGCCCCACCTCCCACCCGGAAAAGAGACGATACGCCGGGCGCAGGCGCAGAAGCCGCGCCCGTCCGCGGCGCCGCCAGCCAGGGCGGAAACGGCTGCGGCTTCGCTAGGGACGCATGCGCGGGTCCCTTAGTTTTCGCGAGATAACGGTCGAAAACGCGCTCTTGTCGATTTCCTGTAGTGAATCAGGCACCGGAGTGCAGGTTCGGGGGTGGAATCCTTGGGCCGCTGGGCAAGCGGCGAGACCTGGCCAGGGCCAGCGAGCCGAGGACAGAGGGCGCACGGAGGGCCGGGCCGCAGCCCCGGCCGCTTGCAGACCCCGCCATGGACCCGTTCCTGGTGCTGCTGCACTCGGTGTCGTCCAGCCTGTCGAGCAGCGAGCTGACCGAGCTCAAGTTCCTATGCCTCGGGCGCGTGGGCAAGCGCAAGCTGGAGCGCGTGCAGAGCGGCCTAGACCTCTTCTCCATGCTGCTGGAGCAGAACGACCTGGAGCCCGGGCACACCGAGCTCCTGCGCGAGCTGCTCGCCTCCCTGCGGCGCCACGACCTGCTGCGGCGCGTCGACGACTTCGAGGCGGGGGCGGCGGCCGGGGCCGCGCCTGGGGAAGAAGGTGGGCGCGGGGCCGGGCCGGGGGAGCCAGGGTATGGTAAACCGTTCTGTTCTTTCCTTCCCAGACCTGTGTGCAGCATTTAACGTCATATGTGATAATGTGGGGAAAGATTGGAGAAGGCTGGCTCGTCAGCTCAAAGTCTCAGACACCAAGATCGACAGCATCGAGGACAGATACCCCCGCAACCTGACAGAGCGTGTGCGGGAGTCACTGAGAATCTGGAAGAACACAGAGAAGGAGAACGCAACAGTGGCCCACCTGGTGGGGGCTCTCAGGTCCTGCCAGATGAACCTGGTGGCTGACCTGGTACAAGAGGTTCAGCAGGCCCGTGACCTCCAGAACAGGAGTGGGGCCATGTCCCCGATGTCATGGAACTCAGACGCATCTACCTCCGAAGCGTCCTGATGGGCCGCTGCTTTGCGCTGGTGGACCACAGGCATCTACACAGCCTGGACTTTGGTTCTCTCCAGGAAGGTAGCCCAGCACTGTGAAGACCCAGCAGGAAGCCAGGCTGAGTGAGCCACAGACCACCTGCTTCTGAACTCAAGCTGCGTTTATTAATGCCTCTCCCGCACCAGGCCGGGCTTGGGCCCTGCACAGATATTTCCATTTCTTCCTCACTATGACACTGAGCAAGATCTTGTCTCCACTAAATGAGCTCCTGCGGGAGTAGTTGGAAAGTTGGAACCGTGTCCAGCACAGAAGGAATCTGTGCAGATGAGCAGTCACACTGTTACTCCACAGCGGAGGAGACCAGCTCAGAGGCCCAGGAATCGGAGCGAAGCAGAGAGGTGGAGAACTGGGATTTGAACCCCCGCCATCCTTCACCAGAGCCCATGCTCAACCACTGTGGCGTTCTGCTGCCCCTGCAGTTGGCAGAAAGGATGTTTTGTCCCATTTCCTTGGAGGCCACCGGGACAGACCTGGACACTAGGGTCAGGCGGGGTGCTGTGGTGGGGAGAGGCATGGCTGGGGTGGGGGTGGGGAGACCTGGTTGGCCGTGGTCCAGCTCTTGGCCCCTGTGTGAGTTGAGTCTCCTCTCTGAGACTGCTAAGTAGGGGCAGTGATGGTTGCCAGGACGAATTGAGATAATATCTGTGAGGTGCTGATGAGTGATTGACACACAGCACTCTCTAAATCTTCCTTGTGAGGATTATGGGTCCTGCAATTCTACAGTTTCTTACTGTTTTGTATCAAAATCACTATCTTTCTGATAACAGAATTGCCAAGGCAGCGGGATCTCGTATCTTTAAAAAGCAGTCCTCTTATTCCTAAGGTAATCCTATTAAAACACAGCTTTACAACTTCCATACTACAAAAAATTTTCTATTCCTGTTGGTGGTTCTTTCATTTT